CATATCCTTGGTTAGGTTAATACATCTCTTTGAGTTACAGTTTTTTCATTTGTAAACCTGGGATACCACTTACTTCACAAGGTAGTTCGGAAGATCAATACGACTATGTATTAATTCCCTATACAGTATTAAAAGTACCATAGAAATGCAACCTAATTTTTTAAAACCATGACTCGCCTCCCTTATTACCCATAAGATTTTTCGTTAAACCCATATAGTAGGTACTCCCTTTGCAGTCTGTGTTTCCACCCACCCTGATCAGGCCTCAAGTAGGATCCAAAATTTCTTCATTTTCCCACAAAAGAATTCCACTCGAGCAAGAAATTTTATTTTACTCGAGTAAAATAAAATACTTTGCTCGAGTAAGTAAAACATCTTATTGAAGAATTTTAGGGGAGACCAGGGTTTGTTTTTGTTTCTGTTTTTTACTACACATGCCCTAGCATTCAAGGGCATCAGTATCCTTTCCAGAGGCCTCCTCCCGCTAGTTCCTCTTCCCAAAACGCTTTGCATTTTTTGTTTCTTTGCTCTGGACTCTCTCTTGAATCTACCCCCTTGAGTCGCTCAGTCGAAGAGACTGAGACTTTCCCTTCTTCATGTTGGGCAACATAATTCTTCCAATTATTTACTTCCAAAAAAGACCCACTAGTACCAAGATTCAATCTACTTTTGAAGGCAGCAGATAATTAAAATGACAATTTTTTTTCTGGCATACTTGTATTCTCGGGTCTATTTCCGAGCTTTCAGTTCTATTCTGGCGACGAATCCTTGTGCCCAAACCATGAAAGACCCCCTAGAGAGATGGAGCAGAAACAAGTCAGAGCGCCTGAAGAGAGCGCTCTCACGGCCTCAGTCCTGGACGCAGGCGCGGAAAGTCCATTAAGTCCCACCCAATCGGGGTATTTCCCACCCCCTAAGCCCGTGCACCGGAAACCATGGGGGCGGAAGAGGTGCTGGGCAGGAGGCGGAAGAGGTGCTGTGCAGGAGGCGGGCGGGCGCGGTTCTTTCCGGAAGGATTGAATCTCCTTTAGCCCCGCCCGCCTCCGTAGCTGCCTGAAGTAGTGCAGGGTCAGCCCGCAAGTTGCAGGTCATGGCGCTGGCTGCTCGACTGTGGCGCCTTCTGCCTTTCCGACGTGGAGCCGCCCCGGGGTCTCGTCTCCCTGCGGGGACTTCGGGCAGCCGCGGGCATTGCGGCCCCTGTCGATTCCGCGGCTTCGAGGTACCCCCGTGGTCCTGGCTCCCGCTCCTCACTTCCTACTCAGTGGGTTCCGGCTCCCCCTTAACTTAAGTGGTGTTTGTAACTCTTAACATAATTGTTTCCATAGGTAATGGGAAACCCAGGAACTTTCAAAAGAGGCCTTTTACTCTCAGCTTTGTCGTATTTGGGTTTTGAAACTTACCAGGTTATCTCTCAGGCTGCTGTGGTTCATGCCACAGCCAAAGGTAAGCATAAATTAGATATATGGAACATTTAGATTGTGTCTTTTTTCCTTTATAATCTTTGAAGTTGAAGAAATACTTGAACAAGCAGACTACCTGTATGAAAGCGGAGAAACAGAAAAACTTTATCAGTTGCTAACCCAATACAAGGAAAGGTAAGCAATGTAGGATAGGCCTAGGCTTGTGGAAATGGTTGTTTTATATTTTATTTCAAATTAGTGAAGATGCAGAGTTACTGTGGCGTTTGGCACGGGCATCACGTGATGTAGCTCAGCTTAGCAGAACCTCAGAAGAGGAGAAAAAGCTATTGGTGTATGAAGCCCTAGAGTATGCAAAAAGAGCACTAGAAAAAAATGAATCAAGTTTTGCATCTCATAAGGTGAGTTGCTTAACTAAGCTATTAACCATGTAATTATTGTTCTTACACTTTTTTAAATTTTCAGTGGTATGCAATCTGCCTTAGTGATGTTGGAGATTATGAAGGCATCAAGGCTAAAATTGCAAATGCATATATCATCAAGGAGCATTTTGAGGTACTGATGAATTATTCAAATTCATGAATTTTAAATATGATTTATTTTTCTCATTTCTTGTTAGAAAGCAATTGAACTGAACCCTAAAGATGCTACTTCAATTCACCTTATGGGTATTTGGTAAGAAAATTTCTTTAAATATTTCAGTAGTATGAATGTATAAAATTGTTTTATTTCCCTGTAGGTGCTATACATTTGCCGAAATGCCTTGGTATCAAAGAAGAATTGCTAAAATGCTGTTTGCAACTCCTCCTAGTTCCACCTATGAGAAGGTAGTATGATGTCCTTTGTTAAGTTAGTACGGTATTATGTTTGGGCTCTTTGTGTTTTTGACAGGCCTTAGGCTACTTTCACAGGGCAGAACAAGGTAAGGTATTTTTGATTACACATATTAATATACTCTGAGATCATTTTTTCTTTCTTATGTGCAGTGGATCCAAACTTCTACAGCAAAAACTTACTTCTTTTAGGAAAGACATACTTGAAACTACACAACAAAAAGCTTGCTGCTTTCTGGCTAATGAAAGCCAAGGACTATCCAGCACACACAGAGGAGGATAAACAGGTAAAACATCTCCCATAAAGTAAGGCAGAAAGGTTTACTTATAACATGTATTTTTCCATTTTAGATACAGACAGAAGCTGCTCAGTTGCTTACAAGTTTCAGTGAGAAGAATTGAGAACTTTTCAGAGAAGATTTATGAAATAGCTAATAAACATTGCCTTTTCTTTTAATTCTAAACTTAATATATGAACTATAACTGTTCTACGGCTTTTTAAATGTTGTGACCATTTAACCGTGTAAATATAAAATATTCTAGGCTTCTTCACAAATAATAGGGTAAAATAAATAATCGCCATAAGAGTGGTAGAAATAAATCTCCATGGCTCAGGCAAAGAGATTATTTTGCATCCTGGATACCAGCAATGCAAAATGGTATGAGATTTCTAAGGATTGATCACATTGGGATGGGAGATCAAGCAAAGAAATATTTGTAGAGGAGGGGAAATGGATCTATAGGGGATATACAGGGGGATGGATTTTCAAATTGGATTGATTCTAAGTTGAAATCTTGAAGAGAAGGTGTGGTGACAGTGGTTAGGATGTTGTGGGTTCCTGACATAAAGTAGTTAAATGATATATCTTGGAGCTAACCTGTGTAAGTAAAGAACTAAGTAAGGAGATGACTAAAAATGGAGTAGTTTCCTTTTTTATTTTTTTGAGACAGAGTCTCACTTTGTTTCCCAGGCTGGTGTGCAGTGGCACAATCTCGGCCCACTGCAGCCTCCGCCTCCCGGGTTCAAGTGATTCTCCTGCCTTAGCCTCCTGAGTGGCTGGGATTACAGGGTTGTACCACCACACTCGGCTAACTTTTGTATTTTTGGTAGAGATGGGGTTTTGCCATGTTGGCTAGGCTGGTCTCAAACTCCTGGCCTCAAGTGATCTGCCCGCCTTGGCCTCCCAAATTGCTGGGATTACAGGCGTGAGCCACCGCACCTGGCCAGTTTACTTTAAATGTGGTGTAGTCTCATGGTAAACTGAATTTGTCATCAGATGCAAAGTTCTATTCCCTAATGGAATGGAAGGAACACAAAACTTAAGAGTGAAATGGAATACTAAGATGTTTTTAAATAGGCAGGACTATGCTACTCACTTGAGGCTGGAGTGCCACCACTGCAAAATCTTTTTAAGTTTTGTAAAAAGGAGCATCTTGAATCCACTTAGATAAAGACAGACTGTGTGTGTAGGTGGATTTTTCCCAAAGGATTTGGGAATTGTAATGTTACAATGAACTGTATGGATATGTTTGTCATGTACATTTTCAAACAAAAAGGAAAACTGAAAGTAGTGATCTTTGTATACCCATCTCTTAGATTCAGTGATTTTGCTATATAGGTTGTGTATCCCTTATCTGAAATACTTGGGACTAGTAGAAGCATCTTGGATTTGGGATGTTTTTCCAAATTTTGGAATACCTGCATACACACAATAAGATATCTTGGAGATGGGACCCAAGTTTAAACACAAATTCACTTGTTTCATATATACCTTATGCACATAGCTTGAAGGTAACTTTATATAACATTATTTTTAATAATTTTGTGCATTGAGACCAAGTTTGCATACCTTGAACCATCAGAAAGCAAAGGTGTCATTATCTCAGCCACTCATGTGGGTAATTTGTGGTTGGTTGATGTCACCATCATTCCTGACTGAATGTATATGCTACCAATAAGCAGTTATTTTCTTATACTTATTCATGCATAAGTACTTAACAGTAAAAAATATGACATAACTCGCACAGGAACAAGGATGGCAAAAAAAAAAATATGACACACCACTGATACAGTGAAAAAATAATGTGGTCAGGGTAGCTAGGCAACAGTAGCATCACCAGAAACCTGTATCAGCTGTTAAACGGCAACAACAATGGCAGGCTTTCAGTTTCCCACTTAATGATGCTGTATTTTAAAAGGTTATTGTATACTGTAATTTTATTTTTGTAGGTGAAGAGAAACAGAAGCAGCTGAAGGGCCAGGAAGTGGGTCTTTCTAGGGATGTGGCATTCTGCTGGATGGCTTTTTAAAATGGGTTTTTTCCTTTAGGGAGACCGAATAAACTGTGTTGTGCACCTGCATTTTGACTGTGACCTGTTATGTGAGGTCAGAT